AAGGATTCAATGCTTAGGAGTAACATGGCCAGATATGCATTTTACAAAGATTACTCCAGGGACCATGTCGGTGCAAGGCTGGAAAGCAGGAGAAAGGCTACAGTAATCCAGGCAAGAAATTATAAAGTCTTAAATTAAGGTAGCAGCAGAAAGATGAAGAGAGGGAACCCCTAAGAGAAAAATGGACATCGAATGGTACTGAGATGCGGAAGGTAAGGACGAGAAAGGCCTCAAGACGGCAGCGCAGGCCCCTGCCGTACTCTGGGAAAGAAAAATTAGTGAAAAAATTAAGGCTCAAGTCCAGGTCTTTGCTGTAACCACGAGCGCCGGCGGCGCGCGCCCCCGACCCCGCGGCGCCGGCTGAGCCCGCAGGGACCCACACGCCCAGTGCAGGAGGCTGGCGGGATCCGGGCTGGTTCTCCTGGAGCTCGCCCCGCAGGGCCGGCTGCGGTGAAGAGAGCGCAGGGTCCCGAGGCGACCCGAGGCGCGGGGCCTCGGCGCCCACCGGGCAGGCTACACTGAAGGGCACCCCGAAGACGCTGGGGGCGCGGGGCCCAGGGCCAACGGCCGCAACCCCGCCGCGATTTGGGCACGGAGAGGACGCGGGCTCGGCGGTGCGCGAAGGGCGACGGGCGCAGGGGCGGGAGACCCGGGGTCGGGCTGGTCTAAGAGTCGGGCGGCGGATCCTCCTGGGCCAGGGGCGCGGAGCCGCGCAGGCCCCACAGCCGCCCTGGGGAGATGGCGGAGCCCGGCCCGCTCTCCCGAGCGCAGGTATCTCACCTGGATCAGGCGAGGGTCACGCCAAGCCGGCTACACACCACGGAAAGGAGCCCTTCCGCGCTTTTATCCCACCGACCAATCGCACAGCGACTAGCACCGATTGACAAGCTCCACGGACCAGCCACTTGCGCGTATGGGCGGGACTAAGCTAGCCAGAGTCTAGAAGCCCGCGCTAAGGGTTGCTAGGGACGCACCAAACACCCCTACGGCGCTTCGGAGGAGCCAAAGGAATAATGGGCGCCTCCGCCCCCGGGCCGGGCAGATGCGGTTTCCTCCCGACTCGCGATCAAAATGGGTGAGTAGCGCAGAGCTCGCCTCTTGGAGGCCTCTTTCTGAAGGCGGAGGACGCGGGGCGGCTCGTTCATGGGCCGGGTGGCTCCGCAGGGTAGACGAAGGCTGCAGCGTCCGCACTGGGCTGGGAACGACTTGCAAGGGGAGCCCAGCTGGCGCCCCGGAGCCAGCCAGCTGGCTAGCGGCCCCACCAGCGCAAGTGCCCCGCACCTGCCCGCCTGCTCCGAGCGTCAAGAGAAGGCGGCATTTCGCATGGGTAAAATCCGCGCGGGGACGCCGGGAGAATGTTGTTGCTCTTGCCGTTCGGCCCATTGTACAGACGCAGCCAGCGAGGCTCGCAGAGGTCAGGGATGCACGTAGGACTGGCCCGCACCTTGCAGCCACGGAAAGATCCGCCTGGCCCGCGGCCCCTCCACGCCTCCGAGGTCGAGACAGTGACATAAGTCAACTCTCAAGCCCAGGGCGTCTCTCCACTCTGCCTAGACGTCCACTCCGTCTGCCTGCAGCTACGGCTCTGTGCGTCCCGCTTCGACTCCCTCTGCTTTCCTTCCCAGCTTCTCGCCTCCAGACTGTTCCGGCTCCGCCGCCTGAAATTACCTGCTCTGGGGGAGGCGCGGCGCGCGGCCTCATGACGGAACTACAACTCCCATGAGGCGCTGGGCCCACGCAGGCGCGGCGCGGCTGAAGTCGCCGCGCCGGAATCCCATTGGCAGGGCCGGCTCTGAGGCGGGAGCCCTGATTGGCTGAGGGGTCTGAGGCGACAGATTCCGGAAAGGGGAAGAGCAGCCAACATGGCGGCGGAACGCGGCGCGGGGCAGCAACAGTCGCAGGAGATGATGGAGGGTGAGCGGCCCCTGCGGGCGGCGGCCCAAGGGTCTGAACAAATCTCTTTTTCTTATTTTTTCAGAAGAACATGAGCTGCCTGTGGACATGGAAACCATCAACCTGGACAGAGATGCAGAGGTAATGCCGCCTGCTCAGCCCAGCCTTGGGCGATAGCTGAGTATAGATTTCTGCTTTGTTTCAGGATGTTGATTTGAATCACTATCGCATAGGGAAGATTGAAGGATTTGAGGTACTGAAGAAAGTGAAGGTGAGAGGGACTCTTATGAGGGGACTATGACGCTGTGTCAATTGTCCCTTTTCCCATCCCCCAGACTCTCTGCCTCCGCCAAAATTTAATTAAATGCATTGAGAATCTGGAGGAGCTACAGAGTCTTCGAGAGCTGGATCTTTACGACAACCAGATCAAGAAGATTGAGAATCTGGAGGCGCTAACAGAGCTGGAGTGAGTCATGAGACCCACAGGAGAACAGCATGTTTTTTTAAAAAACTGTTTTGGTTGTTCTCAGGATTCTAGATATTTCTTTTAATCTGCTGAGAAACATCGAAGGGGTTGACAAGTTGACACGACTGAAAAAACTCTTCTTGGTCAACAATAAAATCAGTAAAATTGAGAACTTAAGCAACTTACATCAACTACAGATGCTAGAGCTGGGATCTAACCGCATCCGGGTAGGTGCAGACAGCCCTGACTAGTATATTCACAGTACTCATTGCTGTTCTGTCCTTTCCACAGGCAATCGAAAATATCGACACCTTAACCAACCTGGAGAGTTTGTTTTTGGGGAAAAACAAAATTACTAAACTTCAGAACCTGGATGCGCTCACCAACCTGACAGTCCTCAGTATGCAGGTACGGAGCTTCCTGAGCCGCCCTTCCCTGCGGTTCTGACAGCTGTGTGCTCTCCCTCTTGCAGAGCAACCGGCTGACCAAGATCGAGGGTCTGCAGAACCTGGTGAACCTGCGGGAGCTGTACCTTAGCCACAATGGCATCGAGGTCATCGAGGGCCTGGAGAACAATGTAAGACACCCACTGTCTGTCTGGGGCTGTGTAATCCAGGAAACATTTTATTTCCTTCTTTTAGAACAAACTCACGATGTTGGACATTGCATCAAATAGAATCAAAAAGATTGAAAATATCAGCCATCTAACAGAGCTGCAAGAGTTCTGGGTAAGTTTAATACACGCTGGGGTTGATGACACTCTAAAGGCTTTTCTGCTGTGTGTGTCCCCAGATGAACGACAATCTCCTTGAGAGCTGGAGCGACCTCGACGAGCTGAAGGGAGCCAGGAGCCTGGAGACAGTGTACCTGGAGCGGAACCCCTTGCAGAAGGACCCCCAGTACCGGCGGAAGGTCATGCTCGCCCTCCCCTCCGTGCGGCAGATCGATGCCACGTTCGTCAGGTTCTGAGTCCTTCTTGGCTCCTCATGTGGTCCCTCTCCTCGGAAGAACTGCCCAGCCACGGGTTTTTAACCCACCTGTTGCTCCTGAGGTCGTCACTATATCAACAGTCACAAACCCAATGGCAATAAAGGCACTGACGATAGCTGGCGCGCGCGACGTCACACACCATTTTCAGATGCCGTTGCAATTAAATCTTGCCACACTGTCCTCCTGGGTGATTGTTGACAGTTATTGTAGCCACAGAGAGAACATAAGACACGTTGCGTTCATTCGCTAGAAATCCCTGTTTCCTTCTCTCAGAAGGCAGTCACAGTCCCTACCTGAGTCGTGTGAAACACAGGGCCTGAGAGTGCTTTACAGGCATTCACGTGCTGTCCGAGTGGCATTCGGGGGCTGGCCTAGCTGGCCCTAGTCCTGGTGTGCAGGGTTCAGGCAGTCTTGACCTGCAACAACCGAGGTTTTTTAGTCTTTTAACCCAGCCATTTTCAATTTTTTAAAAATTAGGTAAGTTAAAAAAGCTGGGTAAAAGCTGACTCAGCCCTGTGTGCTTGTGTTCCTTAGAGCTCTCCTTCAAAGAGCGCCGGGCAGGGCTGACTGTTTTCACGTGTGCCCGTCAGTTCTCGCCACATCCCTTGCCTGTGGGTGAAAGCTCAGGTGTGGGGAGGGTGTCCTGTGTCCCACACGGTGCTGTGCTGCTGCCAGAATACGAGTCCCATTGAGCCTCTCCAAAGACGGCCTCCAAGGATCTGAACTCTTGGCCACTGGTATAGTGGCCTCCTGTTCTCACCCCATTGTTATTTTGGCTTTTTTAATATAAAATGTACATTGACAGACACCCGAAGTCTGGATTTAATGCTACCAGGGC